GAATTCAAGAGCAAATATCCATGGTTTTTAAATCTCTTAAGTTTCAAGCGGAAGATCAAACACAGTGTGTAAGCCTGGAGAACTAAAAATAACCTATAATTCAAGTTGACATTGTGAGATGTATGTATACAACCATCTTCTACAATCTATGTACTTTCTTAATAGTATGTCTGATGACTAGAAATGTTCTTAATTTTAATTAAGTCCAACTTATAAATTTGCTTTTATGTTTAGTGCTTTTGTGTATTTTTAAGGAGATATTTGCCTATTCTGTCATTCAGGATCCAGTAAGAAGACAAAAATCACACAGTAATTTGAATAGAGTTTATAAATACAAATACTTATTAATTTCATAAGGAAATCAACTTTAAAGAAGGTAAAGACAACGCTGAGTAATACCCTAGAGCTAAGAGAGAATATTGAAAGAAAAAACAAACTTGGAAAATGGGGAAGGTACTCCCCAAGCCCGAGGTTGAAACTTCATTTGAGAATGCATAGTCTTAGCATCCTGGATGCCAGAAAAGGTCATTACATTGCATGTGTTTAGAAAGACACTTCTGTGGGGTATAGGTGAACCAAGGCTGAGAGACTAAGATTCCTTTTCAGGACTGAGTAGTAGGAAGCACCAGGTGAGCTGAGGCTTGTAGGCAGGGAACTATAGTTGGCATTGGCAAGCAAATGATAACCCCCCTTTGAAGTACAGGTGGGCAGCAAATCACAGTTTGGACTGACAAGCTGGAAACACCCCTCCAGGGTCCAAATAGGTTATTTGGGAAGCCAGTCCCTAGAGTAACTGCAAGACTCAGTAAGAGTCTAGCCATATGGGTATTGTTGAAATTTGATAGGATGAGTATTACTAAATATTTCTCATTACACGCCTCTGGTAGAAGAGAGAGAATAATCAAAGAGAAGTACACACGAACTTCTCTTACAAGTGTCCCTGCGGCACCCTCTGCTGGCCAAGTTTAACATCATGAATCTGTGAAGGAAAAAATGTCCATTGAGCCCAGTTCCATTGTTGCAGAGTAAGCAATGAAGTCTATATTTGAAACTGGGACAATAAATAAATAACTGACACATTTGCTGATATTATCAATGATGTCCTTCTGTGTAATTTTTGAAAGTTGTAAGGCTTTCCTTTTGATATTTCTAAATACAACACATGTAGAATTTATTTTTATGAATGATGAGGTAAGGTCAAGGCATATTTTTTGATATGAATACATAGTTCAGTCAGAACTATGTAAAAGAAAATAAAAATTGAAGGACCCCCCAAACTTGTGCAGAAGTAAAGACTAAGTCCTGAAGCTGAATCATTGCAACACTCTCTTCCACATGAATAACTGTTACTAACATTATATATCAGCCAGACTGGAAAGGTAAATGGCCTCAGGCATCTGGGAAGGGCTACCCACAGATCATTCATAAGTAAATTCTTTGCTTGCCTCCCATAAACAAGGACACGCTAGTTGTAAATTTAGGTCCACAATCCAGGTCTAGCTCCTAAAACTCCACACCGATTATGTCACTTACAAGTTTATCTTCCCAGGTGCAGAAAAGTCAAGATTCATTTTCTTCACCTACCCAGAGACGACTACATGATTGAGTCTTCCTTTACTCCCTTTCTCGCTTCAGACATTCACCTTATCTTACGTAAAATGTAGATTTACTGAACACTAACTGAAGTCTCAGGAATGTAACTATTTCCCCTACTGCCCAACCTACATGCCTCCCCCTTCCCCCTTTTAAGGAAATGGATAAATACACAATGTCCTGAAAACCTTTGTGGAAATAGCCACAGATGTGTCGGTGGCTTTTGTTTTTCCCAGAAGTGCCCTAAACCTGGCTTAATAAACTTCAGTGATTGAGACTTATGCCTCAGTGACTC